CACAAGACATGAAACTCTGTTGGCAAGAGAGGCCTCTTTGGGGAGAGTGCTCACTCCTCTCCCACCCACTCTCTACCACCTTCAACCTCCTGTCTGGGGCACAGTAACAAGGGGTGTAAGGGGTGTACAGTGCCTAGCAGGGGCCTGGCACTTAGGCTTCAGTAGGTGCCAGTCCACAGTCTCCTGAGGCCCATGTTGGTTGGTGTCCACCTGGTGCTTATTGACCACTTGGGCTCCAGATTTTCCTCACGTCACCTCCCTCCCCAGGGTAGCAGATAAAGGCCCCATAGTTCCAAGGAGGCAGAACTTTTACATTCCTAAAAGCATTCTCAGGCCCCCATAACCCCTCATCCCACCTTCAGCTCGCTCACCTTCACCTATCAAATTCGTTTGACATCTGGCCTCCAGCAACTAGCTAGGCTGAGTTCTCCATGAAGGGGACGTGGCTGCTGGTCAAAAGGGAAAGCCCATGTCTAAAAATTAATTAACGTGGTTTAGGGGCCTCACATTCCCAACCCCCAAATACAGCCATTGTGAGATGTGAGATTCAAAAAATCGAAGAGTGAAGCGGTGATGAGAGTCCATCTGGTCGCTCTTCGGATGCGGCGCTAGCAGGCAGTTGCATGAAAGCAGATCCCAGATCACGTTGCACTGGCACACAGTAGGTACCCACACATATTTGATAAATAAACACTCTCTCCCTAGCATTACTATAGATAGCTGGCAGCTTGGCCTGGCATCCCGGAGGGGTCTGGATCTCAGGGACTAGATAAGGCCAGCACACTGAAGAGTTGCAGAAAATGCAGGCGGTCAGGCGCAGGTCTGCTGCGGGAGCACCTGCCGTGTCCGACAGCTGCACTGGAAGAGGGGCGTGTGTCTCCCAGCCGGGCGGAACCGAGACCGCTTCGTCCCCGGCGGGGAACTTCATTTCCCACAAGCCTGTGCGCGAGACTCCATTTCCCACAAGCCCTCCTTCACTTCCGGCTCGGCCGAGGCACTGCGGACGGCTTCCGGGTTTGGGCCTGGCTCTGTGACTGAGGCGGCGGCGGTGGCGGCCAAGCGGGATACGGGCGGCGGGAGCTGGGGAACAGGCATGGACGTTTCCGGGCAAGAGACCGACTGGCGGAGCACCGCCTTCCGGCAGAAGCTGGTCAGTCAAATGTGAGTAGTGGTCGGGGCAGGGGGCTGGATTGGTGCAAACGTCTCTTCTCCTTTTGTGTTTCAGCGAGGATGCCATGAGGAAAGCTGGTGTGGCACACAGTAAATCCAGCAAGGATATGGAGAGCCATGTTTTCCTGAAGGCCAAGACCCGGGTAAGGCCCTAGTAAGTGGAGCCACTCTGGCAGGTATTAAACTGCTTCCTGTTTTTACTTTTAGGACGAATACCTTTCTCTCGTGGCCAGGCTCATTATCCATTTTCGAGACATTCGTAAGTAAGATTTTGCATTTCTGGGTTGTTGAACTTTCGTTTTTTTGTTTGTGTTTTCATATAGATAACAAGAAATCTCAAGCTTCCGTCAGTGGTAAGAGTTTTCCCTTTTGAGTTAAAGTTTCTTCCTGAGAAGCTCTGCCCTTGTGTTCCCACAGATCCTATGAATGCACTCCAGAGCCTGACTGGCGGACCTGCTGCGGGAGCCGCTGGAATTGGCATGCCTCCTCGGGGCCCGGGACAGTCTCTGGGCGGGATGGGTAGCCTTGGTGCCATGGGACAGCCAATGTCTCTCTCAGGGCAGCCGCCTCCTGGGACCTCGGGGATGGCCCCTCACAGCATGGCTGTCGTGTCTACGGCAACTCCACAGAGTGAGTACCACACTTCTTGGAGGATTTGCCGCTGGACTGACTGGCGACTCTGGTCTTTTCTCAGCCCAGCTGCAGCTCCAGCAGGTGGCGCTGCAGCAGCAGCAGCAACAGCAGCAGTTCCAGCAGCAGCAGCAGGCGGCGCTACAGCAGCAGCAGCAGCAGCAGCAACAGCAGCAGTTCCAGGCTCAGCAGAGTGCCATGCAGCAGCAGTTCCAAGCAGTAGTGCAGCAGCAGCAGCAGCTCCAGCAGCAGCAGCAGCAGCAGCAGCATCTAATTAAATTGCATCATCAAAATCAGCAACAGGTACCAGGTCCCCTGTTCCTGCTCTTGGCCTCTGATAACCGAGTGCTGCTTGTTCTGTCTCTAGATACAGCAGCAGCAACAGCAGCTGCAGCGAATAGCACAGCTGCAGCTCCAACAACAGCAACAGCAGCAGCAGCAGCAGCAGCAGCAGCAGCAGCAGGCTTTGCAGGCCCAGCCACCAATTCAGCAGCCACCGATGCAGCAGCCACAGCCTCCGCCCTCCCAGGCTCTGCCCCAGCAGCTGCAGCAGATGCATCACACACAGCACCACCAGCCGCCACCACAGCCCCAGCAGCCTCCAGTTGCTCAGAACCAACCATCACAACTCCCGCCACAGTCGCAGACCCAGCCTTTGGTGTCACAGGCGCAAGCTCTCCCTGGACAAATGTTGTATACCCAACCACCACTGAAATTTGTGAGTACCTGTGGCCCACAGTGGAGCACATGTTCCAAATCACATTCTCTCTTTCTCCCTCAAGGTCCGAGCTCCGATGGTGGTGCAGCAGCCCCCAGTGCAGCCCCAGGTGCAGCAGCAGCAGACAGCAGTACAGACAGCTCAGGCTGCCCAGATGGTGGCTCCCGGAGTCCAGGTGAGGGCCTGGGGGTGGAGGGCTCCATAGTCCTTCCTGTCGGTTTCTCCACCCCTTGTTTCAGGTGGAGGTCCCCGCCCGACTGGCACAGGAAGGAGGATGGAGAGTGGTTACCACTGTGGTTCGTTGCTGAGTGAGTTTGATGTTTTAAGGATCATTGCCCACTGTAATAATTTCCGATTTTTTGCTATTACCAGTGACACATATCTTGATGTCTTAGATTGTTCCTGGAGCTGATGGAGGTGAGTGAATGGTTCACTTTGAGGGCCTTCAGATCTGATCAGCCACCCTCTAACCAGGAGGTCAGAGATGCAGATTGGAGCTCCCCTTGTGTTGTTCACACAGTGGACATCAGGACGTGGTGACCACGTGTTGCAGCTTTGTATGTATGAGCTGCCGCGTGCTGCGGAAACAGGCCTCTTGAGTTCATGAATGAAATTCTGGGATTGGGGGCCCCCATGCAGGCAGCCCTCCATGCCCTGTCTCTCAAGCCCATCTTAGAGCCGAAGAGAGGCGCCCTGTCAGGCCCTTGCAGTACTGTGGTGTTGGATGTGGTAAAGGGTAGCCTGGGACTGAGTATTCTAGAAAAATTGCTCAGCCTTGTGCTGTGCACACCTGGTTCTCTTTCCAGTGTTATTTATGTAGCTGAGAAGGGCAATGTCACCCACAAGGGGATTTAGCAGGACACAGCAGACTTCTTTTTCTCCCCTATAAAACCAAGACATGCAGGCACAGTGGCTCATGCCTGTAATCCCAACGTTTTGGGAAGCCAAGGTGAGAGGATCACTTGAGACCAGGAGTTCAAAACTATCCTGGGCAACACAGCGAGACCCTGTCTCTACAAAAAAATAAAAATAAAAAGTTAGCTGGGCGGAGTGGTGCGTGTCTGCAGTCCCTGCTACTCGGGAGGCCGAGTTGGGAGGATCGTGCAAGCCCAGGGGTTTGAGGCTGCAGTGAGCTGTGATGACAGCATTACACTCTAGCCTGGGAGACAGAGCAAAACTCTTGTCTCTTTAAAAAAGCAAGAAACAGGACAGAATGCATCTCATTTTCTTTTTTTTTTTTTTTTTAAAGACAGAGTCTCTTGCTCTGTCACCCAGGCTGGAGTGCAATGGTACAGTCTCAGCTCACTGCAGTCTCCACCTCCTGGGTTCAAGGGATTCTCCTGCCTCAGCCTCCCAAGTACCTGGGATTACAGGCATGTGCCACCATGCCTGGCTAATTTTGTATTTTTAGTAGAGACGGGGTTTTGTCATGTTGGCCAGGCTGGTCTTGAACTCCTCGCCTTAAGAGATGTGCCCGCTTTGGCCTCCCAAAGTGCTGGAATTACAGGCGTAAGCCACTGTGCCTGGCCATGCATCTCATTTTCAAACAGTCCCTATACCTTTGTCATTTAACGTTCTATTCTTTTAGTATGTGAAAACCAAACTCTAATTTACAAGTCACAAAGAATTATCCAAGACAGACTCCCATTGTGGACATGTATGTGGCATTGCTGATTCACAGCTACTGTACTGAAGCCTTGGCCACCCTGGAGGACCCTCTCTCTTTTTGCTGGACCCTTCTGCACAGTGACTGCAGTAGGGAGAGTCAGACCTGGGGGTGGGGGAGAGGTTTTTTGGATTCCTCTCTGGGTAGATGTGTGTTGGGAAGTAGTGAAATGTTGATAGCTGCCTGGCTCATCTGATCCAGTAAACATAACTGGTGCGTTTGGGTTGAAAGAAATTGGGCTTTCCTTATCAGTTCTCAGTTATAAGAACATCAGTCAGCAGTACATTAGACTTAAGCTTTGCATTCCTTGCGTTTTTTTGTTTGTTTTTCTCTTCCTGGAAAAAAGTTTGCTTCTCTCATACCATCTGACTTACTTCCAGGCTTTTCTCCCTTGTGGAACGAGTGCCGTTGAGCCCTGCTGCACTCTCAGACGGGCTCCTCCGAAGTGCCGCAGGTGGTGGTAAATCGACTCTCACCCACTGGGGTCGCTCCTTCGTGTCTCCCCCCGGTCGGTTCATCTGTTGCTCTGGCTGCAGGAGGAACGAGTGAGCTTCTGGTCGGCGTCTGCCATGCCGTGTCACCCCGGCTTCTGGCACCTCCTGTGCGTGCCCAGGATTGTGAATGTGGGCCGTGTGTGTGAGGCCACGGGTCTCCCTGCAGCCACTCTCCTGCTGGAGCTCTGTTACTGGCACCTGTCGCTGCCTGCACCGAAGGCTGGCAGCACCTCCTGGAGCTTGGGACCCAGAGCACAGCCTCCCACCATGAGATGTGTTGTTTTTCTGTGGATCAGTCCTCCTTTCTTTCTGAGCCTGGCGTGTTTTGTTCTAGTTTGTTACCGTCCTAAGTGCCTGTAGGCCCTGCTCTCCAGGGACGAGACTCGGGCTCTACCCCCAACTCAGAACCCAGAGCAAGAGTGGTCGGGCCCGGGCCCACAACAGTGCTCAGCTGTCCTGCTGCCTTTGTAGTTCAAGAAGTGTCCATTGATGAGGGGAATGGTCCTGGCTCATGCTGGAGTTCCTGACTCGCATCCCTGTGGAGATGAACTTCCTCGTCAGGGCGGAGGCCTGCCAAGCAGTCCCCCCAGGCTTCTCTTGCTCACCTTTGCCCATTTTTATTACGAAAGAAAACCAGTTCCTTGATAGATACCAGGACCATCAGCCTCAGGCCTGGAGGAGGAGAGGAGGATGATTTGGGTTCGGGCTGTAAGAGGTGTGCCACTGAGAAGGAGGGATGCTGTGAGCAGGCTTAACTGAGCTCATGGTTCAGTGGGAGTTGAGTGTTCTCATCACAGGCTTTGGTGGAATGTACTCTTGACATCTGTCCCCAGGAGCCTGGTCTCCAGAAACACCAGCTCAGGCCCTCAAGGTCTGGCTCTGATGGTTCTGTGGGCTATAGGATTCTGATCTGTTAGCGAGGTGTGTTCAGAAGTGTGTTGAGGACACCAGTGCAGGAGAGCAACCAGTAGAACAGAAAGGTCTGGAAGCAGCATTCTTGGCAAATCTTCTAGATTCCCAATGCCCAGACAGACCTGGAGGTGCTGTGGGCTTGAACATGTGGGTGGCCTCCCCTCCCAGGCTGCCCCGAGCTGCCCAAGCTTTCCTTGCCCTGGTGCTCCTTCTTGCAGAGGCTACACGTGCCCTCTCCACCTGCCCAGGCACTGAGTTTCTTTGTTGCGATCACCTTGTCTGTTGTCCCTCTGTCCTCAAAGATGATCACGGAAGCCTTGGCCCAAGGTGGGATGCACATAAGAGCCCGGTTCCCGCCTACCACCGCTGTGTCCGCCATCCCGTCAAGCTCCATCCCTTTGGGCAGACAGCCCATGGCACAGGTATTTACGGGGCAGCGCCCAGGGCACGGCTG